ACCGAAAGCTAGGAGACAGTCAGGGATCTCTAAGTTCCCAGTGAGTAGGAGGCAGAGGTGAGGTGTAGAACTCGTTTTTGCATGTCTCTCGCCTCTAGACGCACCCTTCCCTCATCCCATGCCCTCCCACCTCCGCCCCTACATTAAAGGTAGCATTGGATCCCGGGGCCGTTCAGTGAAGCTAGCAGGTGTCCGCAGGAACTCCCTTCCCCCTGCCAGGCTAGAAACCTTACAAGGCTGTCTAGAAATAGCAGTGATTTGTAAGGAGAGACCCGGCTCCAGCTTGGTGACTCTGGGCTGACTGCCTGCCTAGAGGTCCTCTCGGATTTTTGCCCTTTGGAGTGGTGTCAAAACTAGACGTGATACTTTGGGGATGCAGCCTGTGATATTTCCTCCAGCGAATGCAGTGCAGGGTTGGATTAACAAGGTGGAAAGAATTCGAGGGTTCCACCAAGTAGCTATTAACTCTAGGGCTGCAGGCCTCAGGCCTTCTGCAGCTATTTCTACACTCCCTGTACTGAAACTATTTCTTCATACTGGGCCTGACAGGCCTTTGCAACAAGGATCACGGCCGAAGCCACACCGTGCGCCTCCCTCCCGGTTGGTTAACAGGCCCTGGTTTCTAGTATTGCGATTTAAAGTCTGGCGCTGGCTGCGCGCCAGACCTGGGAGGCTGCCAGCTAGGCTTCACGTTGCTGGCGTCTGCTTCGGGGCATTCATTAGGTCTGAAGTCTGAATCCCAGCTCCCTCCCTCTCACCCACTGAGCTGCATAGCTCCAGATTGCCTCTGCTTACGGGCGGGGCTTCTCAGCCTTCTGCCTTCTGGCCCGATGCCCGCTTCCCAACGGCCGGAGGCCGCTAGACTAATCGGCTTCGCCCTGCGCGCTGTAATGCGCATGCGCACGCGCACAAGTTCCTGGGCCCGCCCATCTTCCGGACTTGGGCGGGGCGTAAAAGCCGGGCGTTCGGAGGACCCAGCAATTAGTCTGATTTCCGCCCACCTTTCCGAGCGGGAAGGAGAGCCACAAAGCGCGCATGCGCGCGGATCACCGCAGGCTCCTGTGCCTTGGGCTTGAGCTTTGTGGCAGTTAATGGCTTTTCTGCACGTATCTCTGGTGTTTACTTGAGAAGCCTGGCTGTGTCCTTGCTGTAGGAGCCGGAGTAGCTCAGAGTGATCTTGTCTGAGGAAAGGCCAGCCCCACTTGGGGTTAATAAACCGCGATGGGTGAACCCTCAGGAGGCTATACTTACACCCAAACGTCGATATTCCTTTTCCACGCTAAGGTATGGGCCTTCACTCTTCACAGACCCTGTCATGTAGTGACACTAAATGTTTTTCCTCCTATAGATTCCTTTTGGTTCCAAGTCCAATATGGCAACTCTAAAGGATCAGCTGATTTATAATCTTCTAAAGGAAGAACAGACCCCCCAGAATAAGATTACAGTTGTTGGGGTTGGTGCTGTTGGCATGGCCTGTGCCATCAGTATCTTAATGAAGGTAAGTGAGAGTCTACCACACTGGAAGCCCATTTCCATTTAACTAAAGATTTGATGTCTTTTAGGACTTGGCAGATGAACTTGCTCTTGTTGATGTCATCGAAGACAAATTGAAGGGAGAGATGATGGATCTCCAACATGGCAGCCTTTTCCTTAGAACACCAAAGATTGTCTCTGGCAAAGGTTGATTTCAACAAGTTTATATTATAATCCATCTTAATCTGGTCATTATTCCCCTTTTCTCTAGACTATAATGTAACTGCAAACTCCAAGCTGGTCATTATCACGGCTGGGGCACGTCAGCAAGAGGGAGAAAGCCGTCTTAATTTGGTCCAGCGTAACGTGAACATCTTTAAATTCATCATTCCTAATGTTGTAAAATACAGCCCGAACTGCAAGTTGCTTATTGTTTCAAATCCAGGTGAGGCTTTTGACTGCATAAAAATTGACAAGATGGGTGATTTTTATTTTCTCCTTTTTCATAGTGGATATCTTGACCTACGTGGCTTGGAAGATAAGTGGTTTTCCCAAAAACCGTGTTATTGGAAGCGGTTGCAATCTGGATTCAGCCCGATTCCGTTACCTAATGGGGGAAAGGCTGGGAGTTCACCCATTAAGCTGTCATGGGTGGGTCCTTGGGGAACATGGAGATTCCAGTGGTAAGCATAAGTTATTTTCTTTTTGTTTTTGAAAAATAAATGTAGTCTGTACTATTTCTTTTAGTGCCTGTATGGAGTGGAATGAATGTTGCTGGTGTCTCTCTGAAGACTCTGCACCCAGATTTAGGGACTGATAAAGATAAGGAACAGTGGAAAGAGGTTCACAAGCAGGTGGTTGAGAGGTAATAAATCTTTCAATTTGGCAACACAGAATTCTGCCTTTACCTATGGTTTCCTATCATACAGTGCTTATGAGGTGATCAAACTCAAAGGCTACACATCCTGGGCTATTGGACTCTCTGTAGCAGATTTGGCAGAGAGTATAATGAAGAATCTTAGGCGGGTGCACCCAGTTTCCACCATGATTAAGGTAGGTCTATGTAGTGATACGCTGCATTTGAAGTGAGATTTTTTTTTTTTCATTTCATCTTCAGGGTCTTTACGGAATAAAGGATGATGTCTTCCTTAGTGTTCCTTGCATTTTGGGACAGAATGGAATCTCAGACCTTGTGAAGGTGACTCTGACTTCTGAGGAAGAGGCCCGTTTGAAGAAGAGTGCAGATACACTTTGGGGGATCCAAAAGGAGCTGCAATTTTAAAGTCTTCTGATGTCATATCATTTCACTGTCTAGGCTACAACAGGATTCTAGGTGGAGGTTGTGCATGTTGTCCTTTTTATCTGATCTGTGATTAAAGCAGTAATATTTTAAGATGGACTGGGAAAAACATCAACTCCTGAAGTTAGAAATAAGAATGGTTTGTAAAATCCACAGCTATATCCTGATGCTGGATGGTATTAATCTTGTGTAGTCTTCAACTGGTTAGTGTGAAATAGTTCTGCCACCTCTGACGCACCACTGCCAATGCTGTACGTACTGCATTTGCCCCTTGAGCCAGGTGGATGTTTACCGTGTGTTATATAACTTCCTGGCTCCTTCACTGAACATGCCTAGTCCAACATTTTTTCCCAGTGAGTCACATCCTGGGATCCAGTGTATAAATCCAATATCATGTCTTGTGCATAATTCTTCCAAAGGATCTTATTTTGTGAACTATATCAGTAGTGTACATTACCATATAATGTAAAAAGATCTACATACAAACAATGCAACCAACTATCCAAGTGTTATACCAACTAAAACCCCCAATAAACCTTGAACAGTGACTACTTTGGTTAATTCATTATATTAAGATATAAAGTCATAAAGCTGCTAGTTATTATATTAATTTGGAAATATTAGGCTATTCTTGGGCAACCCTGCAACGATTTTTTCTAACAGGGATATTATTGACTAATAGCAGAGGATGTAATAGTCAACTGAGTTGTATTGGTACCACTTCCATTGTAAGTCCCAAAGTATTATATATTTGATAATAATGCTAATCATAATTGGAAAGTAACATTCTATATGTAAATGTAAAATTTATTTGCCAACTGAATATAGGCAATGATAGTGTGTCACTATAGGGAACACAGATTTTTGAGATCTTGTCCTCTGGAAGCTGGTAACAATTAAAAACAATCTTAAGGCAGGGTGCAGTGGCTCATGCCTATAATCCCAGCACTTTGGGAAGCCCAGGTGGGCTGATCACTGGAGGCCAGGAATTGGGGACCAGCCTGGCCAACACAACAAAACCCCATCTGTTAAAAAAACAAAACAAAACCAAAAAAAACAAGTAACCTTGGTGGATGTCTACTCAAGTTTTCTGCACATTTTTCTGAAAATACAACTGTGACCCTTATCCAGGCCTGAAAACCATACTTGTAAAGGTTA